ATCAAGGCTTAAGTGCTCAGCAAAAGAGCCCAGCTTATCCAAGTTACAGAGAGCACCTAGCTCCTGGCTGGAGAGATGATCACATAGTAGCAAAAAGTGTCAATTTAGTCACAAAGGCTGAAATGTTCTAAGGTCTCCTAGCCCATCAGAGGGAATGTTGGGGGTTTGCCAGTTTGAGGATCACGGTTGCTGCCAAATTAACCTGGCAGCTGTTCTGAGAGAGTTCAGGCAGCTTCATATCTATGCAGAGGTTCATTTGTATGGTGTTGATAGCCTGGCACCCCTGGAGCAATCCAGAAGACTGTTGTGACCTTTAGTGACACAGCAAGTGGCAATGTTTCAGGAATTTGCTCAGTATATGAGAGTTCAGTTGCCGAAGTTTTGAATAAGATATCAAATATTATAGCTGCTTATTTTTTTTCAATCATACTCAATGGCCATGAATTATGCTTATGACTGACATGTTGCACATCCCACATATGGTGTCTAATTAAAAGAGCGGCATTCTGACAGGCTCTTTTGCTCCGACATCTTCCTCTCTTCCTGCATCTGGCACTTTTATTGAAAGAGAAATTTGCAATATAAATGTTTTCTAATGTTAATTTCTTTAGAAGTGGAATAAAAGCATTATTGAGACTTGGCACTGAGGAACTAGTTAATAGAATGAAAATAATGTTATATCTCCAATCACAACTCAAAGGACTGTTTTTATCTTAACAGGCTGATCATTTCCACCCTGAAGGACTGACTCCTCCCCCATTTCAAGAGTGGTGGGCAAGTCATCAGGATTCTGCTTCCCAACACAAACCCTCCTTCAGCCCTATGGGTTTTTGTTTGTTTGTTTTTGTTTGTTTGTTTGTTTGTTTGTTTTGAGATAGAGTCTGGCTGTCCAGGCTGGAGTGCAGTGATGCGATCTCAGCTCACTGAAATTTCTGCCTCCCAGGTTCAAGTGATTCTCCTGCCTCAGCCTCCCATGTATCTGGGATTACAGGTGCTAATTTGTAGTAGAGATGGGGTTTCACCGCGTTGGCCAGGCTGATGTCGAACTCCTGGCCTCGGGTGATCCACCTGCCTCAGCCTCCCAATGTGCCTATGGTCTTTAACATACCCTCAGCACTTCAGCACACTTCCAGCAGAAACTGTAATATACAGATGACTCTGCATTTGATGGTAGTTTTTTTTAACAATGTGTTAATTCATAATGAAAACCTATTAGGTTATATAAGCCCACCCTGTACACATAGTCACCTGGCATGTGTCTCTACATGCCAATAACAAGTAACCAAGAAAGGCTAGAAAGACCTAACACTTGACCATTTTACATGTGATGTTTCAAAAGCCAACTGGAAAATTGATTATGGGTTTTCTGATTCCATTGTTCCTTTTATTATACTATGCTTCCTTGGAATTAAAAAAAAGGAATGTCCCACCTTGTCACATTTTAGTTCCCTTGGATTTTTTAACATTTAGTAGCATTTATGTTAAAATGTGTTTCACTTTAAAATTTTTTGCATGAGTGAGGAAAGCTATATATTTCTTCACTTTCATTCATTCATTATTCATGAAATCAGAACACAAATAGACTGTCAGAATACAGCCAAAGGGCTGAGTGTAGAGTAAGAAGGTTGCTGTTACCATATAAAGTGCTATAAAAAGTCGAAACAATAATGGCGGATAGATATATAATTCTTCTTGAGAAAAATGTGCCAAGTTTCACAAAGCATTAGTCATTATATTCATTTCTATTTTCAAAGCCCCAGGCATTAGTTTGGATTTATTTGTTCTTTGTTGAATGGTCAAATTATACTGTGACTGCATGTATTGCACTGTATAATACAAATCATTACTGAATTCCCATGAAATGCTTCTGTAAAATACTTCTGGTATTGCTGAACATTTTTTGTCTTACTCAGAAAAGTATAAATTTATAGGCATTTTCTTAAGATAGCTACTTCAGGCTATAAAAAGTAGATGCCCCAAGTAACTTGCCAAGTTTAGAAATGCAAGTAACTGAAAAGTAGCTTGGCAAACTAAAGGAGTTCACTCAAATTATTAAATAATTTGCATTCAAGGTGTTATATTTCTTGTTGAATTAGGAGATACTTATTTGCCAGGATATTATTCCTATTCATAGCTAAAGATAAGGTATTTTTAGCTATGTCTTCTTAAAAAAAAAAGCGGTTCTCATTTTTGCATTTCAGCATATTTTACAGTATTCCTCCCGGATCAAACATCAAGGAAATATATACAAAATGTAGACAATATGAGAAGACATATTTGCTAATTGTCTCTTCATATGGGAAAGTTCTCACAACTCCATTAGGGATTTGGAGATGATGTAATTGATAATATATAAGCCCAGTGTCTTTTGAGGCTGCTGGATTCCTTAGAGTATTGCCAGCCAACAAAATCCAGACAGTAATTTGAAAGTGGAATTTGAAATACCATCAGATAACGTGTGACCAGCTGGCCCAGGAGACCTTCAGTGAATAGCATGGTAATTCATGGCACCTAACATGAAACTCCAACTTTACCCATCTGTCACTGTTCAACCTCAGTTTGGTCAGCTGAGTCATGTACAGTACATTATCCTGCAAACAGACTAATCGATCTAACCTCCCCTCTTTCAGGGCTCTTTCATCATTACTGGGTGAAAAACTCACCCTGCCAAAGGAATGATCAGTATGAACACGTTACTGTAGCTAGAACATGTCACAGACTGTTCAGATGTTCTCCACAATATTAGACGTTTGATACCGTGAATACATGCACAGGAAAAAGAAATTGTTCACGTATAAAACCATCTGACTTGAAAACTACTGCTAACAAATGGACATGTGTACATCCATTAGACAAAGTGTCCGAAAATCCAAGCGCTATCCTCTAGATTTCACAAACCTGTTTCCTGAAAATACATTTGTTTATGTAAGCCTGCTTACTTTCATCTCCAATTCTTTTTATCATAAGTCACATTGACTCTATCTGAAAATCTTTATGTTGGTTATGTGACTAAATTTTGATTCATTGTATGCCTTAAGCGTTCAAATATTCATATATTTTCTTGACTACATGACTATTGAATAAATGCCATTGTCAAAAACCTTAAATATTTCTCCTTAAAATTTAAGAAATATTTACCACTATTTGGTAATTTAATAAAATGCATTTGTATTTCCCTTGATGACCATGCAAAAACAGTATAAAAACTTGGTACATACTTTATCACTAACAAACCAGATTTTCTTCATTTGTCTTAGGAGACATATTGGCTCAGCAAATAGACGGTAGAGCCTTTGACAGTGGGAAATTGAGTGTAACATATAGTGTAATCAACACTTAGGTTTTCTTGCTGTGTGGATCTGAAGAACAGTTTCATGCATTTTCTAGTTTTTAATATATGTAGCTCTCCCATTTTGTTCTGAGTTTTCCATTTGAAACTTATTATTTACAATTTTCCAAAAGGCTTGAGGTCCAGTATTTTTTTCCCTCTAAAATATTAGAACAGACTTCTAAATTCTAGGATTAAGGGATTCTGTTATCTTGAAGATAACATCGGTGTATCAGAATACTGTATATAGGAAGGAACCTGGGTCCACCTCCCCACACGGGTACAAATTTTAAATATTTAAGTCACCTGGTGGCCTTTGACAACCAAGATGATTGTAGCAGAAGGTACTGTCCTCTTGACTGGTAGCAAGATGATTAAAAGTAAAGTCTCCCGAGGTATATTTCTATATTTAGAAGTACACAATTTCAGTAGCCACTTTTCAATATTTTGTTCAAAAACATATATTGATTTATATCTGCATACATCCTACAAATGCCCATGCAATAAATATAAAAAGAAGCATCATTTGGAGCAAGACAAAATAAGCATTAGAATCCAGCCAATTCAGGAAGCAACAGTAATCTAATATTTTCTTTCTGATGGCACTTTGTGTTGCCATCACTTGTAAGACACAAGTACTCATAGAAACCACTGTGATCAGACACCATCCTCTGTGGCCTCCCCTGAGTCCTCAGTTTGTATGGGGAACATCATGGTTTAAGCTCACAGCTGTGAATCATAGATTCTCCATGTCTGGTCCATGCATGGACTTTATGGAACCCGTGTATTCCCTGACTTCTTTTCTCATTTATGTATCTATGGCTTTCATTGATTTGTCAAGAACTATTGTTTTAATTAATGGTTTTCTTCCCAGAGTACATGTAATGTCCTTGTAAGAATAACAATAGCTAATAATTATTAAGTATATTCTACTTGTCAGTATGCCTGTAAGACTTGAATTAATTTATTTTTCTTCACAATAATCAGATGCAGCAAATAGTATTCACACCGATTTTACAAATGAGAAAATCATGGTAAGATAGTTTAAGAAATTGTCGAAGCTCATACATCTCATTAGTGACAGAGCAAGAATTCAAATGTCAAAACGCCTATGCAAAGTCTATACTGTTAACCAGAAAGCTAAGCTTTCTGAAAATGTAGCTGGTTTTATCCTGCAGAACATATTCTGCCTATGGGTTTCCATGTATCTTCTTAGTATACATATCTTGCAACCAAGGTCTAGCTTATAAGTTATTTTTGCCGTAGTTTAAAATTATTTACCATATTTTTATTGAAGGGGGATTTCAAATTTAGTAAAACTAATCAAAAATTTCCTATTTTGTTTTCCTTTAAAGCCTATTTTACACAAAGCAGAACCTATCTAAATACATTTTAACTTATGAAACAGAAGTTTACTTATTGAATGAGAGGAAAACGTCTAATTACTCAGTGATGGTCAGGGTGCCCTTTTCACTCTCAAATTCTGGCAAAATATATGCTTAGTGGAGACAATAAGGAGTATATGTTGAAGAAATGATTGTGAGACCATTTAACAAATATTTCAACTCTAAACAAAAAAGTCCTGTACTAAGTACCGAGTAAGGGAAACAGAATTTGAAGTGACCTTTCCCTGGCTCACCAATGGTTTTAGGATTTAGAGGAACAAGAGAGTATAAATATGGAAAAGTAATATTGAAAGTCTTATAAGAAAACATAAATGAAAAGAGACTATTAATTTAGCAGTGACTTTGATCTAATCATAACTAGAGGAATATAAGAAAGTTATCTCCCAAATCAAAAAAAAAAAAGTACAAAATGGTTTCATATCCTCTCCTCTAAAAAATTAGTCCAAACATAAAATCTCTGAAAATGAAATTAATTGACTTGAGTTCAGCACCGTGTCTAGTACAATGGTAGTATGGTCTTGAGTAAGCCAGTTAGATACCTAGGATTATCTCTCAGTGTGGAAATAATAATACCTCTTCACTTACATATCATGAAGGTCACATGAAATTTTCTCTTTGCACAGTTCTAGAACACTTTAAAACTTTAGTGTACTTTTGTACACCATTTTAAAGTAACCCTACTCCCCAGCAAAGACATTTAAAAACTGATCATGCTTTTTGCCATGTTAAAAAAATAAGAGTTGTCAAGATACTTGAATTTTAGTCCCGGTAATTTCACAATCTAAGTTGTGACTTCAGCATGTCATTTAAGTTTTCCAGTTCACAAGCCAAACAAGTGAATTAGATAAGATGATCTTTAATACTCATTTCTTTTCTGTGAATTGAATACTGTGTAAGGAGAGGAGGAAATTTTCATTCACCAGAAATAATGTATTTGATAGTATTTATTTATTCAATAACTATTTATTGGCTGCTGACTCTTTGCTTGGACTTAGAGAAATGAACAAGAGAAATAAAGCCCAGACCCTGAGAGAACTTTCTAGATGGGGAGACAGACAACAGACAAGTAAACAAATAAATAGGTAATTTCAGAAAATAATAAGCACAATGAACAAAAACAAGACAGGGTAAGAGTTTTTTTATTAGCAGATTCCTTTACCATATTACTGGTAAAATTAAACATCCTTGGTATTTTGTAATTTTTTCCCCTTTCTTAAAATGTCTTTCCTTCTCAGTAAACTCTTTCGACCTATGTGCTTAATTTCCTCCCCAAGTAATCTCCTTCTTAATTTTCTCCATGTTCACTGACTTCTTCCTGCCGCAGACAGCCAGGCACACCTGTTTCTTATGCTATTTACTGCCACATCTGCCAGCCCCAGGTGGGCTCCAGTTGACACAATCCAGGTGCAAACATGCAGTGCACACACTCTGTGGCTCTTAGTTCTGCTCCATGGCTTTCCTGTTGACACCGGGGCTTAGAATTCCATGTGACCCTGATGGGTACTTATGCATGGACAACTAGAAAGTGTAGGGATGTTAACGAGCCATAGTATAAACCTTTCTCTAATGCGAGGTGGAAACCAGAGATTCGATATTTTTCTCTTTTTTTCTCCTCATATGGATTGGCTTGAGGCACAGTTTTGTGGCATTTTACAAGACAACTGTGCAGGACGTAGAAATGTTTTGCTCTGAGATGTGTATAAGCGTAATAATTCATCATTATATTGGCTTTCCCTTTCTTACCTGTCCCTTAGTGCTCCTTCCGTAATTGTCCTATCTAATAAAGTAGTACCACTTATGCCTTTGCTTCAGGCTTTGCATTTTCTAACTATTTGTGCTTCCATGGAACCAGGAATGGCTTTAGACAACACACCCTCAGGACAGATTTTAGGAGTTGGATTACTCCCCTATGTGACAGCAACGAGGATCTGATTTCTGGTTGTAAACACATGGTGATAACTCTAGGCATGTGGTAGCATCACAATTACCAACACTTCCTCTTGTGGTTAACTGAGATGTGGTGCAGGTGGAAGAAGATGTGTTGGGATCCTCAGTAGCCGCATACCTAGACTTCCCTACCCAGACAGAGGACTCAGTGTTACACTCAGCATCTCCAACCCTAAGAAAGAGGTGCAATGTTGGGGGTTTCTTTGGATTTTGGAAACAACATATATCATAATATTTCAGAATATTTTTTCAATGCATTTATTGCTTTACTTAGAAGGTTGCCCGTTTTCAGTGGAGTCCAGAGCAAGAAAGGGCTCTTCAGCATGTGCTGGCTCTGCTGCAAGCTTTCTGTCCCTGGAAGTCTGTGACACAGTAGAGATAGTGCTGCTGATGTCTGCGGTATGGAAGAATGGTGAGTAGAGGTCTCCAGCAAGCCCCAATAGGAATTCTGTAATGCAGACACCTAGAGATTTGGAATGAGTTCATGCCTTTTATGGAGAACTGTCCTCCATTGTAAAATTGTCTGTAGCATGATTCTGGCACTAGTGGGGACTGATTATTGGACCATGGGGTACCAAGTACTTATGTGACAGAAGCCACCCTTTGTAAGTTGAAAAACTGACCAAATCTTAAAATGAGGTGGACATAGCAGCAGTCCACTTTATAATGGAATATTCGGGATCAAGCCCTAACTAGTACAGATGACACAAGATATTATGAGGACAAGTGGCACAGACCCCCTTGTCACACGTCCTTAATTAATGCCCTGGCACCTTTCTTCTGTCTATGTATATGGCCTCATAGAGGATTCCCTGTGAACTACTGAAGAAAAAGGAAGCCATCCAGGCACATCCAGGCATGGCTCACAAATAGTTAACAAGGTAGTCTATGCTGGCGAAAAGTTGATTTTTGCTGCATTTAACTCCACTCATGAATGTCCCAGGAGGACAATAGCAAAGAAGAGTTGTCTTAGTGACCAGAGTTGTTTGCCTTGGGCTCTGCTTTCTGGGGCAACATTGGTTTGCTGTCTTCAAAGATCTGCTTATGTTCCCTCTCACTTCTGCTAGCTGCTCTTCTTGCAGTTACTGTATCACTCCTTGCAACTGTCAGTATTTGCCTTAAACTTATGATCAGGGCTACCAGAAATACAATGATTATAAGCCACATTTTCGGTTCCAGTACTGTAGAGTACATTCATTTATGCAAAGGAAGTCTGGTTCAATGAAGTTCAAAGTCAGCTGAAAGGCCAAAAAAAAGGATGCAAAGGCAAAATGCAGACTGGGAAGTGAGGGTCTAAGTAAATGAGGTGAGTTGACTTTGGTGGAGTAGATGGTGTGTTTATAGGATGATTGTGTACATAGATGCCTTAAAGGAACTTTGTTTTAGTTCTGAATGGCAGCACCATCTCCCCACCGCCATACCCCTCTCCTCACTCTGGGACCCTGGGTCATTACCCAGAGCAGTCAGCAGGGAGCTCCCCAAGCTTGGCCTCCGCTCTGTGCACCCTGTGATCTGTCTTAACCAGGTTATTCTTGTCTTCCACTTGTCATAAACCTACCTAAATGACAACCCACTGATCGTTATTATTTAAAGCTTATTTAAAGCAGTGTTTTCATTGACAAAGAGTTCACAAGAGATGTTCAGGAAAATAAATTTTCACGGTCACGTGAGTTTAGGAAATGCAATGTAACATGTCTCCCTTTTTTGAAAATTTGTCAGGCACATTTACATATTAAAAGGCCTTAAAAAGAGAGTAAAAGGAAATAAAAAGATACTTTTATCCTTATTTAATTCAGTGATTACCAAATGTATAAGCCTACATAATTCCATTTTATCTTTGTTTTAAATACCATCTCCACTCCTTCCCCCGCAAATGTTTCATCCCTCTCTCATCATTCAGGGAGAAAGAAAAGTCATCATAATAACTTTGAAGTATTCCTGTGGTACATTAGTGTTCAAAGAATTTTGGAGTTGAAAAGGACCTTAGAGAATATCTAATCTATTGGGTCACAAACATTTTATCACCAAAAACCATTTTACTTAAATCTCTCCACATATATACAAGTTTTAAAAGACAACTTCTACCACTTAGAAAATTATAATATTCTCTCTCTTTTTTTTTAAACCAGCAAAGGGGTAGAGAGCTGCCTTCCAAAGCCTTTTATTAACATTGAGTTATATATTTATTCTGGCACTTTAATAATACTTTGAGCAAAAAAATCAAAGGACCTTGACATTTCGGTTGGCAAACTTTTAAGTTTTTTTTTTTAATGACTTCTTATTTCTATGATCTCATAAGGATAGGAGATCTATATTATGCCCGTCCTCAACTATTTATTGATAACATACCTTGGTTTCAAAAAGTTGAGCGTCGTACTCTAGGCCCACTGCTGTTTGATAGAACTCAGAGCTCCTAATTCCCTGATCAATATTCTTCCTATTGCCTTTGATGTTTCTTTAGAGCAGAAGTTGGCAAACTTTTTCTGTAAGTCAGATAGTAAACATTTTAGCATGTGTGTCATAAAGTCTCTGTTGAAACCATTCAACCTCATTGTTGTAGTGCGGAAGCAGTGATAGACAATATGTAACAAATGGGTATGACTGTGTTCTAATAAAACTTTATTTACAGAAACAGGCCACAGGCTGTGAGCCACAGTTTGCCAACCCTTCCTGTAGAGCACTTTGCCATACACTTGCCTGATTATAAGAATTATCTGGCCTATGAAGTAAAATATGGATTCCACTATCTCTTCTGATTCTGATTGAGGATAAGGCCTATAAATCTGTGTCCTTTTCAAACACATCAGGTGATTTTTATTTTTGGAGGAACAAGTTTGTCAAACATTGATTTGGGTATACTTATTCTTTTTTTTTTTGTAATATTAGAAAACCACATGTATTTATTTCCAGGCTGAAGTATTTAGTATTTTCCAATTTGTACCAGATCAAGTTTGAGTCAAAGAAACTGAATATTTGGCTTCAGTTTGGTTTAACAGATTAATTTGAATCAAATCATTGGCTTGTGGTGCTTGTAGTTTAGTTTATGGTACTGCTTCTTATATGAACCCTTAAATGATTTATTCCTGGTTCATTTGCGGTTCTTCAATGGGAATAGCTTGAAGAAGGATCCAGAATCATTCTCTAAAGGATTTGATGCCTGTTTAAGAAAATATGTTAATGTACACTGTATATAATATACTTGTTTTTATATATACATACAGTATAACCTCACAAGAGAAATTATGGCTAGTTAGAAGTGGGGATTTATAAAGGAATTAAAAGTAATCAATATTAACATGATGTTGTACAGTTGAAAAAGTACATTTTTCTCATTTGATATTTATAATCCTGGGAGGTCTTTTTGTTTTTTCTTTTTTTATAGCTGAAGAAATTCAGGCTGAAATCACAAAGCTGGTAAATGGAATTGGGACAGAAACTGAAGACTTTAAATCTCAAATTATGTGTTCTTTCTCCTGCAGTCTAGAAGATGCAAATAAAAGAGGCATAATAGCAGAAGTTAGGAAAAACAGATGAACCAAGGAAAAGCTTTTTATGAGTGTCCATCGCTCCAGTGATCCCTGATCCAAACAGAATCCTAGACTCTTAAGAGCTACTTCTACACTGTCTTAAAACAAAGCTTGAAAAAATATCTCTAAGTGTCCTCCCATCCTCTGCTCTCTTAGAGAAAACCTTTTACAGCACTGAAGGACCTTCTGCAGCTTGAAAAATCCAAATCAAGAGTCCACACTTGATAAGGCCATGGAGGGATTCTGTAGAGAGGAGGACTCGGCCGATGAGGAAGGGAGGGCTCCTGAGGATTTGGCAGAGCTGGGTCCTCACCTGCCTTCTCTATAAAGTCTTTCCCAGTTTTCCTTTTCATAGCTTTCTGAAAACCTGGTCAACTCTTCTTTGAGTCCTCGTGCAGCCTTTTCATGGTTCTTTTAATACTTTTCATACACTGCCCTCTTGTAAGGTGTTACAGGATCCTAATGAATGCCTTCTGTATTGTTGTATTCCATACTAGTTAGGGCCTAACAAAAGCATGGCATCGAATTGTGTAGAGGTGACTGATAAATACAAGAAGGAAAGAAGAAAGAGTGGGGAGGAAATAAGGGGAAAGGAAGACAGAAAGAAAGAGAAAGGAGAGAAAAAGTCAACAGAGCATGAGACATAGCATTACTAATTGGCTGAGGAATATCAAAGTTAGTATCTCTACCCTATTATTTTCCTATTTCTTTCCTGTCCCAAAGCTAAGCAAGAGTGGAATTATCTCCCCAAAGTCCCTTGTCCTCCTCTGATTGTTACAGCTGGATCAGGGTCCTATTAATTGATGATGAGGGTCACTTGCCTGTTTCCCCAGGTAACCATGAGCACCTTGAGCTAAGTCCCCTTTCTTAGATACCATTTTAACCAGTTCCCCTGACTCCAGCCTTTCTGCTCATTTTATTGCATACACAAATGTCAGGTTAACCTGCAGCACAGTTGTAGTAAACAGACAAAGGCTTGCGATGTCTCCACACTGCCCAGGATGGCCTGCATACTTGAGCTGATCTACTAGCCCTTTGCAATTCACAATGATGTGCAAAATATTGCCTCAATCTGGTATTCCTCACTCTTTGTTAATTCTGTCTTTCAAAATACATTCTGAAAATACATCTCAAAGAGAATCTCACAGTCCTCAAAATCTCTTAAAATTTCCTGTTTCCCTGATATGTGGTATTCCTCTCATTCTTATTTCATGAGAGGTACAATTGTATAAAAAAAGTGCTTGCAAGCCTGAAAGATGTACCCTTTGCCACATTCAGTTCTATGCCCTTAGGTAATTTGCTTAGCCATTAGGAATCTGTGTTTCCAAATCTTCAGAAAAGTGTCTTAGTCCCTTTTTGCATGCTGGCAACAAGTGAAAAACTACCCTGCTTGTAGCAGAAGCTTAAACTCCTGTGATGAATGACAGAAGCAACAGCATCTAACCCTGGGGGCACAGAGAGACAGGGACTGAGAAGAGTAAGGGACAGGGCAGTTGGATCCAGATGGGCTTCTGTTTTTGTACGATCATGATCCCTTCTTTACTTGTTAGTATGACCAGCAAGACATTAAAAAATATTTCCTTTTTCCAAGACCATATAAGGAAATAAAACTATTTAGCAATCTGATCTCTCTTCAGAATGCTTTTCATTAAATGATATGAGTATTTATTGCTTAATAGTGGACTCTTCAATGCCAGCATCCCCCAGTAACAAATTAGTATAACAGTATGCTCTTCCACTTGCTTCAAAACGTGCTTTCTGATTACTGTCATAAAAAATAGGCCAGGCATGGTGGCTCACGCCTGTAATCCCAGCACTTTGGGAGGCTGAGGTGGGCGGGATCACGAGATCAGGAGATCGATCGAGACCATCCTGGCCAACATAGTAAAACCACGTCTCTACTAAAATACAAAAAATTAGCTGAGCGTGGTGACACGTGCCTGTAGTCCCAGTTACTCGGGAGGCTGAGGCAGGGTATCGTTTGAACCTGGGAGGCGGATGTTGCAGTGAGCCGAGATCATGCTACTGCACTCCAGCCTGGTGACAGAGCAAGACTCCGTCTCAAAAAAAAAGAAAAAAAAAAAGAACTCAACCTAATGATAAAATAAATATGAAGTAGTGCTAATGCTGTTCCACAAAAAACTTCCACTTAATCATTAACTAAACTGTTTACAAAAATATTTCATGGGAAAATTTAATCAGATTTATTTTTTATATTTGAACAATAGCAATAACACCTTATGCCAGTTGCTTACAAAACCTTAGCTAATTAATGTTATTGGAAAAATTGGATAAAAATTTAGACTCTGGAGCCACCCACAGATTTTTAATTCATTAAATCTGGAACAGGGCCCAGGAATTTACATTTTTAAAGAAGCAGATGCTTAAACTGTGACAATAATTTAAGCTTGTTTTCATTGCGGTTTCTTCCTGCACCTAACATAATCATTATTTGACTTATAAGCTAGATATCAGCTGCCCATACTAATTGCATTGCTTGAGAATCTCTGCAATGAGAATGCTGCCTCAAAATTACTATTATTTTAGAATGTGGTCTCCTGACTTGAATTTTCAACTAGCTCCTTAGTGATAACAGTGTCTAGTGATATAGGATCTACATTTCCCAAACATCCAACTGCTACCACAGCCATCTTGCTGTGCACAAGCAGCAGTGTGGAAAACACACACACAAAAAAAGATTCTGCAGAATAATTATCTGAGATGTGAAACTGCATGTTCTTTCCCCCTCTCTCTCCAGCCACCCTCATTTAGACTGTTTAAAGCAACGATGCCAGTGCATTTTTATTTCATTAGGGGCATTTATAACCACTGGATTTGTTTTAATTTTGAAGAATTACAAATACAGAAAACTCGAAGAAATAGAAGTAGTAAAAACCCATTTACACTCTAACTCAGCAGTTAATATTTATCTTGTTTACTTATTTCTCTTTCCTCTCCATGTCTCTGTCTACCTAACTGTACTTTTTTACTGGGTCTTTGAAAGTGAGTCGCAGACATGATGATACCTACCCTATATATTTCAGCATCTCTTCTAATTAAAAAACCTTCACTTACATAAATGCAATACCATGATCACAACCAACATATTTAATACTGATAAAAGAATACAGGTACATTTGATGTTTTCTTCTTCCACAACTGACCTATAGCGATTTTTATTTTATTTTATTTTATTTTATTTTTTGCTCCAGATTTCAGTCAAGAACCACTTGTTTGCTAGGCATGGTAGTGGTACATGCCTGTAGTCCCAGCTACTTTGGAGGCTGAGGCCAGAAGTTCAGGGCCAACCTAGGCAACATAATATAATGAGACTTCATCTCTTAAAACAAAACAAACACTTAAACACTTATTGCATTTGGTTATCATAATCTCTTTAGTCTCCTTTGATTTAGATTAATTTATCTACCTGCCTTTTTTTCATTTTTATTCTTTTTTTATTTCAAAATATTGACATTCTGGAAGAGTTTAGAAACTTGTCTCTTATAATACCCTCCAACCTGAATTTGTTGTAATTTTTCCTCAAGTTAAACATCTTTCCAAGAATGTCTACATGTATCTGTTTCTCACAGCCTGACACGAGAAGGTACACGATGCCAATTTGTCCCCTTATGGGCAATGATAGTTTTAGCTACTTGGATATGGTAGATGTTGCCACATTTCCTTATTGTAAACATAACTTTCTTTTTGTAATTAATATTTTGTTCCTCACAAACTTAAACCCTATAGATTAAGTACCTATTAATGAACCTTGCATAGATCAAATAGCACACTGATGATTGCAAAATAGAGACTCTATCATTACTTTCCTATTTTTAGATGGTCTTAGAAAAAAGTACATACATGTTGAGGAAAAGCTCTTTACATACTTTGTTTCCCAATCTTTGTATCATTATGGCCCTATGGATTCTTTTTATATTCACTGTAATAAACCATTACTATTCTTCTTTTGTTATTGCTGGTTTTACTGAAGTAGCTGTACATTCATATGAAGTTGTAGGAAATAACAGAGAGCCCAACGGTAATGTTTTGCAAAACTATAGTATAATATCCTCCTAAACAGGGTATTGACATTGATGCAATCCACTGATCTGATTCAGATTTTCCTAGTTTTGCTTTTATTCATTTGTGTGTGTGTATGTTCTATACATTTTTATCACCTGGTCCGTTTGTGTATAAACAACACAGCCAAGATACTGAACAATTCCAACTCCACAGGGAGTCCTTTTGTTGCCTTTTAGAACCACATTCACCTTCATGCCATCCCACCCCATCCCTAACCTTTGGCTTGTATCTTCCATTTCTCAAATTTGTCATTTTAAATGTTATGTAAATTGACTCAGGTAGGATGTAACTTTTGGGGATTGGCTTTTTTCTCTCAGCCTGATTCCCTTCTGACAGATCCACACATGTATCAGTAATTTATTCCATTTTATTGCTAAACATTCCATGTTGTGGTTACATCACAATGTATTTAACCATTCACCTACTGAAGGACATCTGGGGCCATTTGGGAGCCTTTAGAAATAAAACTGCTATAGATATTCATGTGCAGGATTTATGTGGACATGTTTTCATTTATCCAAGATAAATGCTCAAGGGGCTAATTGCTGATTCTTAAGGTAAAAGCTCATTTAGTTTTATAAGAAAGTGTTGCTTGACTGGTGATGTTGTGGTTACTTTCAGAGCTGGAGGCCGAGGAGTGGTGCAAGCACCTCTGCATGGAGTGTCTGGGGACCAGGCTCAATGATATCAGCCTTGGGGAGCCCGACCTTCTGGCCGCAGGAGTGCAGCGGGAACAGAATGGTAGGTGTGAGATTGCCTTCCATCACTTCAGACTTAACCTTCTCCATTCTTCGTCTCTTCACAGAGAGATTCAACGTGTATCTTATGCCTACACCAAACCTGGATATTTATGGTGAATGCACAATGCAGATCACTCATGAAAATATCTATCTCTGGGATATCCACAATGCCAAGGTCAAACTGGTGATGTGGCCTCTCAGCTCACTGAGGAGATACGGTCGGGACTCAACGTGGTTCACGTTTGAGTCAGGAAGGTAAGATCTAGTGCAGCAGCCAAGTGCAGGAGACCCATCTCTTTCCCTATCTCTATTCTCACAGAATGTGTGACACAGGAGAAGGACTATTCACTTTTCAAACAAGGGAAGGAGAAATGATCTATCAGAAGGTTCATTCTGCGACACTGGCCATAGCTGAGCAACATGAAAGATTAATGCTAGAAATGGAACAGAAGGCCCGGGTAAGGCCCCTTCCTTGGTAACCTATCAGCTTCGAGGCCTAAAACACATTCTTTTCTCTTTTAGCTTCAGACAAGCTTGACTGAACCAATGACATTATCCAAATCAATATCTCTTCCTCGCAGCGCGTACTGGCATCACATCACTCGTCAGAACAGCGTTGGTGAAATCTACAGTTTGCAAGGCAAGTCACTTTAATGTAAGAAAGCAGTGCCTTCTCAGTAGAGCTCTCCTTTCTTCCTCTCTAGGTCATGGGTTTGGTTCGTCAAAGATGTCTCGTGCACAGACATTTCCCAGCTACGCCCCAGAACAGAGTGAAGAGGCCCAGCAGCCGTTGTCGCGGTCCAGCAGCTATGGATTCAGCTACAGCTCCAGCCTCATCCAATGACACACAGAGAGCCGCTGTTGACTAGAGAGACAGTCTGTCCTGGACCCGTCTGTGGGGTCATTACCCTCTGCCTCCTGGAAGACCAATTGCAGTACAAATTGAAATGGGTCGGCTCTAGCCCCAGTCCCATTGGAAGGTTAAAAACTGGAGTTCTGCTTCCTTGATTCAGTGGCTAAGTCCTTTATTTATTGAATTTCTTTGGGGGAATCTATGTTTTACATAAATAGAATCCAAATCGTATGAACAGTTATTTAAATAAACAAAATTCTTTGGGTCTGACAGTAACAGAAACCTCAGCACTGGGAAAAGTTGCCCACACTGGGGTATGCCTGGGTGATGGGCACCTCTCACTGACCTCACAGCGCAGTCCGCCCATCTGAGCACAGGGTCTGTCCTTAGACATAATGGTGACCCTCCACAAGCTCTGTGGCTTTTAAAGTTCTGACAGGGATAAATACAGTAAGCTCTGCAAATGACATCGTAGCTGCATATAAATAAACCCAGTGACAATTAAAGGAACATGAAATTCAGAACACACTATTAAGCAGGGCCCTGTAGCTCTACTCGTGTGTGTGTGTGCGTGTGTGTGTGTGTGTGTAGACAAATGGATATTGCTATATCCATCTATATATAACAAGTATATATCAAACATGTGCTGAGGGTGACAGGATATGCTCACTTAAATTGTTGAAAACCATAATTTGGTGCATTAAAGTTAAGATTGTTATGTTGAATAGCTATTTTTAAAATAGTGCTGTAAAAAAAAAAAAAAAAAAGGCTTCTTATTAGCAAAAGTATATGTAATCCAGTCTGTTCCTAACAAGTGTAAGCAAAAATGTGAGAAGGGGAACATTCAGAAGCAAAAGAACCAGTCTAGCTGTCCTACACATCATGTCATACCCTGTCTTTCTGGTGAGCGTTTCCTTGTTGCTGACAATGTTGCTCCCTGTGGCCATCCATCTGAGCTACGTGAGGAGGATTCCATGTGAACGCCGATCAGCTTCCATTTAACCTTGAGAGAAAAGAGAGGTTCTAAATGAAGAACTCTTTAAGAAAGAAAGAATACACCCATAAAGAACTCAGCTATTTTGCAGTAAAGAGAAGAACAAAATGGGTACAGGATTGTGGATATCATAGATGCTGTTCTCACACAACCACTGGGGGCTTGTAATTTACTGTGTAACCAGAACTTGCAGGGCTTTATTTTTTCTTTTACTGGACACAGGTTGTCTGAGATTATAAGAAATAAAATAGATCAATAATTTTCATCATCCCTGACACTGATTACAAACCTACAGTGTTTAAAGGGAGGTAGTGAATTCCACGGAAACTGAGTTTGGCTAATTCAGGTCAACAAAGATATATTTGCCCTTAATTCTGGAGTTAAGTAAAAATAAAAATTATCCTGCCTGAATCATCTGATGCTTTGTGCCTAAGATGGTTATCTCTCAAATACTCTAGGGTGGGTTTAAAGAACAGTGAGCTCAGGTCACGCAAGATGAAAACCCAGGTTTTTTTTTTCTTAATAGGAAAATTTTTTAAACTATCCAAATTAGTCTGTTGAAAGGGTACCTTTTTTGCTGATCTCTGATGAGTTGTCTTTTCATCCCTATCTGTAGCTTGAGTGCAGATTGACAATTCATTTCAGTGAATTACTACCGAATAAAAGTGGTTCCGGATCCCTCCTAGATAAATGTGCACTTACAGCAACTACCTAGGCTCTCCAAATCACTCCACTCGGTATGAAAACCCCATCAAGATACTAATCGTAAGAGTTAATGTGGCTGCAAAAAATAATTATCCTAAGCTTTCAGGGATAAAAAGAAAATTACCCAGGTTCTCTGCACTGTGAATTTTGCTGACACAGCGGAGGAGCAGATGACTGGTTCCTACAACTGTACAGCCTTCCTTGAAATCATAGCTTTTGGGGTTAAACACTTGTGAATTTCTTTTGCACATGGCATTTGCTTTTGAAATGCCTTTAGTCAAATACACCAGAGCAACTCCCAGCTGAGACCATTTGAGCACAGTTCCTAGTGGGGCCACATTCAGAGCAAGCCTCTCGCCGGCTCACTCAGTTGAGCTGTTGCTTAGACACCACAAGTTTCTACAAGGGACTTATGGGGAACGGCCCTCAGGGGTCCTGGTTCACATCTCAGCTTTATTCATGTGCTGGAAGCACAAACAGCGAGTCCAGGGAGGGATTCTGCTAATCAGATGAGTCTGCTCTTGTGTCTCTTTCTTAGGAGACAAATACCTGTATGTAATTGCTTCAAGAACTCCATTTGGTTCTGATCATTACCAATGAATATAACTGAAGGAGCACCAAAGATCAGGCATAACCTCGGGCCAGTTCATTCTGAAAATGATGTCGTAAAAAGAGTATGTGTGAGAGAAATCTCCTTCCCAAGTTTTTAACCAGATCTCGTCACAATGAGGAGAATGCTATAATCTATCTCATGGTACATTTTTGGAGCTTAATTCTAGCATACTCCTCCAAGTACACTCACAATTGTAGCTGAGTCAAGACTGCTAAATGAACAGATAGGAGAACTTATATTAGACTAATATCCTTGACACGAAGCAGGGTTCATTGTAATAAAAACGGCAAACAGATAAATCTTCTACCAAAACCAAAGATGGAAAGTCACTGCACCAGTCTCCTGGAACTTCATAAAATCAATTTCACTGGAGCAACCAGAAGGGTCATGGAGATGTATACCACTCGCTTGGGCTCGTAGGTTTTTGACTGGGGATGCCTCTACACTTTGTAAGTCATTTCTCCCTTCAAAAATTGTATTATATCTTTAATATATGTGTATTTTTCAATGCGAGGGAGGAATTACTATGAACCAAAGATATCTTTTGGCTCCTTCTGAAAGTGACTCAGTTTGAATTCCATTCAGATTTGTACAGATAAATAGATGGTCACCATTTCTGCATCAGGTTGGAAGAGACCAATGATAAAGGAACCCAACGTAAGGAATAGCAGTTCTGAAAATAGACAAAGCCTAGAGGAGGTATCTATTTCACTGAGAGATTACACGAGGGGACTTATTTTTTATGTTCCCAATTTTTTCTTCTGATAATATTAATCAATGTACACATGATTGATGCATGATATTACACTTAAAATGCAGGAGAGTACAAAACAACCTTGATCCAATAGTTTCCTATTCTGGGGGGTGGGGGCAGAGGCGGAAAAGAAAACACATCTTTCACTTACTTATTGAACAAACAATAAGCACTCAGAACTAATTTATTTATGCAGGTTGCAAATATGTATGAAGCAATAGGTTCTGGCCACTGCCACAATTTGAAATCAATAAAATAAGAAATATATATTTATATATGAGGGAAGATGCTGTTTGATAGAGCATGTGAAATCAATGGAAACATATTTATTAAAAGTAAACCTCACCTTTTTCACCAAATAGTAACTAGAGAACTAGTCCTAGTATCTTGCGTAATTCTTCTCTGTCTTCATTGGGAAATTATGTTTGAAAATCTTTCATCACCTATAAAATGGTGAGCCTCTTGTACTTTCTATTCAGTGTAGAAAGAGTGGACTGATAAATAACTTTACATTGTTGGTAGTAGTTTCTACAGATCCAGTTTATTGCATGTCGTATCTTTATTGTAGATATTAAAAACACATGATAAAAATTGATGTGTGCCCCTCCTTGTTTGGCCAGTATCACAGAAAACTTTGTAAAAAAGCATGGGGACCCTACTCCCTAGATTATTTGAGCCATTTACTAAAATTGGCCATTAGTGATACAGTGAAAACAAGCTAAGGAAATGATATTCTCCTAAAAAGTTATATTCCAGTTTTGATTATTATAACACAGCACAATAAATGGGCAGTATACGTCTAATGGAACTGAGATTTAAGGCTTTAACAATTCGTGTTTTAAAATATTATATTGAAGACTGCACAAAGAGAAAATTATACATGTTTCTCCAATCCTGTGATCATGTCTGTAAATACCTTGCAATTTCAAATTACTTCATCCGTCATTAACTATATGATCTCCCAAACACAGCCTTCTCAAAATCGATAAAAATTTGCCACTGAATATGCATTAATAGCTATAACAATGGGTGACATGCCACACAAATTTAGCTTATGCAATTTATGGGGTGTGTGTTTGCAGACTATGAAATGTATGAAGTGCAGTCTCCCATGGAGAGAATAGAGAGGCAGGATGGCAACTAGTCATGAACGCAACAATTTAGGTTAAATGATAAAGAATACAATGAAATGTCCAGAGTAACACTTGGTCTCTACCTTTCTAACATTCTAACCCAAGGCCAGTGTCATGGGCTTGGCTTTCTTCCCTGTCGCCTCATACTGAGTATGCAATTTACAGAGGACATCTGTTGCTTTATGTCTTAAGGCCACTAGAGGAAGTCACTACATTCCCAACAAAGATGTGTCTTTCGGCTTAGTGAAAAACATTTAACAAGAAACAATGTGTAACCAAGTCCCCACAGTAAAATGTGTCTTCAGAAACATGAGAATCACTTTTATATAGCCAACCTCATTTGAATTTTATCATGAACATAAATTATCGGTGAGACTGGTGTGCGGGGCTGGATCTGTGAGACAAGCTCACACTCTCATGTGTGCATTCTCTATTAACATATTTGGAAGATTGCCCACATTTTCTCTGCAGACCTGCCACAAATCCTTACCTTCTTACTGAAGAATGTGACTATTGTAGCATTCGTGCAATTATGCCAGCAGAGGAGGCACTAGACAGTTTATAGACTCTTATGGAAGTTGGGCACATTTCCCAGGCAGGTGGAATGCTAGCTAGATCTAGAAGCACCCTTAAAGGTCATGTAGAATCAAGGTCCCACTTTATGTTTCCCTTGGGAGAAAACTGAAACCCATGGATGCTGTAATTTGTTTAACGGCAAAGAAAGAGCCAAGAATTGTTTCTCGTAGTTCCAGGGTCCTGATCTAGGAATGTTTCCTTGGCTCCATGGCATCTCCCAGTTTGACATAGTGGGAGCTGAGAAATGCCATATGGCCTCAAAATAAATAAACCCTTGTACATTTAAGTGTTTTCCCAGATTTTCAGATGCCTCTACTCTTGCTGAACTCATCACCAGCTGTATCAGTAGAGAGGTGTTATGGGGCAATTCATTAGATTTCTGGTAGGTCATGAATGGTTGGTATAAGCTTTATTTACTCATATATTGTCATCCAGTTCTTTGAAATTCAATCTTATCCTAAAGTGGTAGTCAAAGTAAAACACATTAAGTAGGTGTTTGTGTTTAGCAGTCCTACTAATTCATCACAATCACATAGTAATTGTGATTATAATTTTTGGAATCTTTATCACTTTCTAGCACTTTACGGTGTCATTATTTATGGCATTTTTAACAACTTTGTTGCATAATTGATAACATCAGGGCTACATTTTTTTCATGTGAGCCTCAAGAAGCTTCCATTATCAACAAGAATTGGGGAAATGACTTTTTTACATTATAATACCTTATATATTAGGTTTTTCCTGATAATCTTCAGTAGACAATGATTTAAATTAACTGAAGTTTAAATAAGAAATATGTTAAAATTACTAAATAATATGAAAACCACATTATACTTGTAATTTTCAGACACTTTTCTCCTACCTTAAGATTTTAACATCTTGTAAATATTAATATTTGAAGGGGAGAGGAAAAATACATTTGTAGTAGAAATATTCCCTCTAACAATTCTGTTTAACTAGTAAGTTTTTTTTAAGTTATCTTCCATGCCTGCTTCCCTAGTCTGAACTCCACATTCCAGTTGTCAGAAGAATGAATGGATTTAAATTTTCTAATCATTATTTTGGGCCCATGTTAGCAGTTGAAACAATTAAGTTCCTCACTCTTTCCTGCTTTTAGGATGATTTTAGACTGTGAGCATAAAATCAACCCTTTCTGTCAGCACAGAATTGAACATCGAATGGAGCAAGGTCTACACTCTCAGCCTGTAGCTGTGCTAATGTTAGGATTGAATTGTTCTATTAATTCCCTCAAGAGACCCACAGCCTCAAAAGAGTTGCTTATTATCAGATGTCCGAAATTCAGAAACCCAAAGTCAGGCAAAGAAGGAAACTGAGATAATGATTTAATTTTTTTAAGTCACTGCAGGATTTCTCTCAAAGAAAACATCTGAAAATGGTTGAGAAAGTAGTTCCAGATCATTAACTATTTTACAGAGGGACTGAAAGCCAGGGAAAATAAAGAACAGAATGATAGTAGTATCTTGATATTAAATTTGCATCAGAAATGAGCAAAATATGTCAATATGAAATAATTTGAAATCAAATTCAGATTCACATGTATAGTGCATAGTTCAAGAAATAATGCTTACTCTTGTAAAAAAAAAAAATATATATATATGTATCAGCAGGTAGAGTGTGGGAGCTCCAACTTTGTTGTGAAAGCTGATAACAGAGTATGATTCTTTCCAGTTACAAAATACTGTATTACTTTAGTTATAGCAAGCAGTACATAAATGACATCAACAACTCAGGCTGCTCCCTGACATAAAAGCCAGTTCCATCTTTACTGCAGATGACAGGAGACTTTCCAAGACCTGCAGAGGCCCCCTCCACCCCAACCTTAGTGCATGCTCACACACACACACACACACACACACACACACACACACACACACATTTTTGGCTTTTGACCCACTCTGTGTGTTCCACTGAAGTTATCTTTTCCTTAATAGATTCACACAGAATTACCCCATCCTGCAAAATCCTTATCCCTATGAATCTCTAAAATATATTAAATAATGTGTTATATATTTGCTTTTTGTAAATCTTTATTTAATTAATTTATATATACTTTGTGAAGTCTTATACTGTACATCATAAAGCGATGTCATCTGTAGTTGGTTCAATATAATGTTTATGATCATTTTGATAAGAAATAACTTTGGACATTAGGCCCTTGTTAAGAAATAAAACACCCATTATAAATTTGCTTCTGTTGGAAAATACATGATTTGGCATACTTCATTTTTAGTAACAATCTATTCTAGATAAATGATAATTTGGGGACATCTGTACTTAAAAACTAGCTGAACTACGTTTTGGGATGAGATGCAAAGCAACAGCTGTCCCTGGAACTGAAATGTGAATTTCTAGCAGAACAGAAAATATTATAATAATGAGGCAATAATAAAATTAGGAAATTAAATTATTTTTAAATCTGTCTGTGTGATTTTTCCCCTTGGTAAAAATACATGAAATACATAATTGAAAAATTACCTTCTTCTGAAGTCGTAGTTTTTAATCTTAACCATCAATAAATAAACCTATTGTTAACAATGTCTTATTCATAATTCTAAAAAATTTACAAATGATATTGCTATGAGGTTGTGCACTATTAAAGTTTGCTCCATCACTTAAAGGTAAAGCAGTTCAAAAATACTACTTTACATCACAACTTTGCATGGCTGAGATTTTGAACAACTAAATTGATGGTTTTACCCACAAGTTATTTCATAAAGCTAACACTGTAATATTACTTGGTTTTCTTATACTTTTGTTATCATGTGATGAAATGTAACTATGTAATTAAACAAAATTCTGACAATCATATTCTGCTAATGTTTAAAATGTTACTTATTCCTTCACTTATTAGCTTGCTATTTTGAAAATAAAGTGAAAGAAGGCCCTTTATTAAATGAAAGGTTACCGATAATTTATTATGTATTTCCAACG